CTGAAAGTTTGCAAGTTTTTCTTATTCAACCCCATCCTATGGAAATATACCAGTTGGAATAAGCAACTACAGAACCACATAGGACGGCACTACTAGAAAAATAGATTAAATCTTTATCCTGGCAATGAGTCTAATACATTTATCATTGCTGTGAATTTTAAAAGGTGTAGCAGGCCGGGCGCGGTGAGTCACCGCGCCAGGCCCGATCATAAACACTTTTAAAGTGAAGAGGCTTTCCGCTTCCTCAACATAAGGAGTAAATCTTTAATGCTGCTTCTAGGAAAAAAAGTACAAGAAAAGCAAGACTTCCTCCTTGCCTTCTCTTTAAAAAGCAACAGCCGATGAACACGTGTTGGAGCGCTCTCGCCTTGACAGAATTAGAGATCTTCAGAATCACTTGGCGTGGTGGTCGAAGCGTCTAGCCCTAGCTCATTAGGGTGCCACAGTTTCTCGGCCCACAAGTCAGCTTTTAACCACTTTTCTCCGCAAAAGACCGGACCGGTCTTCATGCGTCAACTAAAGCAAGCGTCTGGTCCCGTGTGTGAAACGTGTAAGTTCATGGCATCAGGGAATACCCATCGCGCGTACCGTAATAGAAGAGGGCGAGGTTCCTCACCTAACCCATAATGCTCAGCTCGCCTTTCCGGAAGCAAGGACTATCACCCCGACAATACCTTCATCCGGGCGGAAGCGTCTCACCCTGAGTCTGATTTGGCAGTGACGAAGCGAGGTATTGTGGGACTTTGTCCGTCTCCCAGTACGCATGTGCCTCAGCCGGCCTCTCCCGGCTCCTGGGGCCACGTCCGGGCGGTGGCGCCGTCGAGAGATGCTCGTCAGCGAAACTGGCCAATCCCCTGCAGGCGCAAGCGCAGTGGCTCGGGCGCACCGGAAGCGCAGGGGGATGGGGCGGCGGTGACGCGATTCTGTCCGCGTTGGAGGGGCCGGGCCGCTGCTGGAGTCGCCGCGGCCGCCGCGTGACGTGGCACAGCCAGAGCCTAAAGGCTAGAGCCGGAGCTGCCGCGCCAGTCGCCTAGCAGGTCCTCTACCGGCTTATTCCTGTGCCGGATCTTCATCGGCACAGGGGCCACTGAGACGTTTCTGCCTCCCTCTTTCTTCCTCCGCTCTTTCTCTTCCCTCTCGTTTAGTTTGCCTGGGAGCTTGAAAGGAGAAAGCACGGGGTCGCCCCAAACCCCTTCTGCTTCTGCCCATCACAAGTGCCACTACCGCCATGGGCCTCACTATCTCCTCCCTCTTCTCCCGACTATTTGGCAAGAAGCAGATGCGCATTTTGATGGGTGAGTGAGGGGCTGCGAGTCAGGCGGGACCTCTGGATTTTAAATCTATAATGTCTTCTTCTAGTTGGATTGGATGCTGCTGGCAAGACAACCATTCTGTATAAACTGAAGTTAGGGGAGATAGTCACCACCATTCCTACCATTGGTAAGAAAGTTTACAGATGACTTTATATCATGTGCACAGCGGTCATTTTTGTTTTTCTTTGTAGGTTTTAATGTGGAAACAGTAGAATATAAGAACATTTGTTTCACAGTATGGGATGTTGGTGGTCAAGATAGAATTAGGCCTCTCTGGAAGCATTACTTCCAGAATACCCAGGTAAGGGATACTGTATGTTTTTATAACTTTTCTGTTAAAATTTACTGAAACAATTTTTCCCCAGGGTCTTATTTTTGTGGTAGATAGCAACGATCGTGAAAGAATTCAGGAAGTAGCAGATGAGCTGCAGAAAATGGTAAGAAATATACTTTAAATTCATCATTTTCAGTAGTTGTTAATGCCTTACCTTTTATTTCCAGCTTCTGGTAGATGAATTGAGAGATGCAGTGCTGCTACTTTTTGCAAACAAACAGGATTTGCCAAATGCTATGGCCATCAGTGAAATGACAGATAAACTAGGGCTTCAGTCTCTTCGTAACAGAACAGTAAGTATTTGGAGGTTGATATTAACCTCTTGTAATCAAGTATTTTCTTGTCTTCTCTTTACAGTGGTATGTTCAAGCCACTTGTGCAACACAAGGAACTGGTCTGTATGAAGGACTTGACTGGCTGTCAAATGAGCTTTCAAAACGTTAAATGAAATTGGATATCTAACCAAGGACATGTTTGATAAAATTGGTCTAGGCTTGTTACAACAAAATTAGTTTGTATCTTGGTTATTAAACAGTATCTGGGACTGGTTTGGGCAGAATATTAAACTTATTTTGTTGCCAATTATTGTTTACCGAGTATAATGTTGCTATTTAGCAATGTGCTTGGTTTTAAAGAAATTCTCCTTGGGAAAAAAGTATCCTCTTTTAATTTTACTTCCCATAAGCGTAAATGCCTGGACATAGCTCTTGTGCAACCTTTAAATAAATTGTTTTGAGTGTTTTTTGAGCCCCAGACAAATAATGTTTTAAAGTTATCCCCTTGCTACTTTACTGATACCTTTATCATTCCTGAGACAGTTTGCTAATTTAAAAATGTAGCATTCCATTTGTATTTATTTCTCTCCCTTGCCAAAAAGATTTTCTAATACTGCTTGTACCAGCCAGAGAAAGATCCAAAACACTACTCAGCTCTCTTGCACTGAGGAAATTTTTCCCCCTACATTGACTCCTGGCCTACATCAGCCAAACTTAACCTTGGTGGGGTTTGGATTTGATAGCCAATTAGTTCTGTGCTGGTTGCAAAGAATTGATATTTAGATGGTTTTTAATACTCAGCAGATTGTCTTCCTTTATATTGTGTCTTTTTTATGTTGCATGTTGCTTTTGTTATCAGCCTGATTTTTTGCTCAGTATATGATAGTTCTGCTGATGTTTTGTTTATTGGGCAGACATATCTTCATTAAGAGTTTTTGGAAAACTCATCAAATTCGATGAATACATTTTCTTCATAACCCATTTGGAATTATTCCTAATAAAATGATAAAATACGTAATTGTGTGTGTTCTTTTTGAGTTTTGAAGGTAT